GCAGGAGAATCAATTGAACCCGGGAGGCGGAGGTTGCGGTGAGCCGAGATCATGCCATTGCACTCCAGCCTGGGCAACAAGAGTGAAACTCGGTCTCCAAAAAAAAAAAAAAAAAAAGCAAAAATTAATGTGTTTAGATTTTAAGTCCAACTGGAGTTTGTTTATTGTTTCCCCACAAGTAATCCCAGCACTTTGGGGAGGCTGGGGCAGGAGGATCGCTTGAGCCCGGGAGATGGAAGATGCAGTAAGCTATGATCGTACCACTGTACTCCAGCCTGGGCAACAGATTGAGACACTGTCTAAAAAAAAAAAAGTCTAGGACTCAGTGAATGGCTAGACTAAGGCAGAAATCTTGCAGGGATTTGTCTTTTGATTCTGCATGGTTTCTAATCTTTATCAGGAGTTAAACATCCTTCTACAGGATAACTGCATCTAGAGGCAGGACTATATATAAGCAAAGGAAAAGTTCTTCGAAGAGGAAACACGAATCGCTCGTTTTAGGAAGTCAGTGCCTTGAAAAGCGCCTTGGGGTTGGGGGCTCGGGGCTGGGGGAGGGATAGCATTAGGAGAAATACCTAATGTAAATGACGAGTTGATGGGTGCAGCAAACCAACATGGCACAAGTATACCTATGTATCAAACTTGCACGTTGTGCACATGTACTCTAGAACTTAAGGTATAATAAAAATAAATAAATAAGTAAAAATGCCTTCAGCAGCCTGAAGTTCTAAGAGCTTTCCAAGTTTGGGAAGGTGTCCGGGTTTTCTGCGATTACTTCTCTGAGCATGAACGGAAGTCACCCTTTGTGCCTTATGCGGTGATTTTAATGATAGGTGTCATATATAGGACGGAGTAATCTGTTTACATTCTGTTCTTCTCGATGCACTCACAAGCGGGTAACTAGGTGACAAGAAAACAAAGATCTTATTCAAAAGAGGTCTTACAGCAACCCAACGTCTCATCTTCCCATAGTAAAGATGACGGCGCCTTGAGGTAAGCTACAGGCAACACCACTTCCGCGTTTCTCTTGCGCCCTGGTCCAAGATGGCGGATGAAGCCACGCGACGTGTTGTGTCTGAGATCCCGGTGCTGAAGACTAACGCCGGACCCCGAGATCGTGAGTTGTGGGTGCAGCGACTGAAGGAGGAATATCAGTCCCTTATCCGGGTTAGTTGTGTTTCTACAGTCTAACGCGTAGCACTCTCTCAAAGACCTCATTCTCTGCTTTCAGTATGTGGAGAACAACAAGAATGCTGACAACGATTGGTTCCGACTGGAGTCCAACAAGGAAGGAACTCGGTAGGTAGACCCTCTTGGGAGGTGTGGGGTGGCAAATTGGACTGAGGTTTGGTCTTTGTTACAGGTGGTTTGGAAAATGCTGGTATATCCATGACCTCCTGAAATATGAGTTTGACATCGAGTTTGACGTGAGTGTGATAGAGTGGGAAATATGAAGGTTTCTGTTTTATTAAGGTTTTATAATTTCTCCAGATTCCTATCACATATCCTACTACTGCCCCAGAAATTGCAGTTCCTGAGCTGGATGGAAAGACAGCAAAGATGTACAGGTAGGACTGAATAGGAGATGGCAAAGAGTCAAATGTCAACACCTTCTTCATGTCCCTCTCATAGGGGTGGCAAAATATGCCTGACGGATCATTTCAAACCTTTGTGGGCCAGGAATGTGCCCAAATTTGGACTAGCTCATCTCATGGCTCTGGGGGTAAGTTTTGTGTATTTGGCATAAAAGGAGAAAGTAATCTCACAGGATTTTCCTTGTATTGCAGCTGGGTCCATGGCTGGCAGTGGAAATCCCTGATCTGATTCAGAAGGGCGTCATCCAACACAAAGAGAAATGCAACCAATGAAGAATCAAGCCACTGAGGCAGGGCAGAGGGACCTTTGATAGGCTACGATACTATTTTCCTGTGCATCACACTTAACTCATCTAACTGCTTCCCCGGACACCCTCCACCTCTAGTTGTTACTAAGTAGCTGCAGTAGGCATTGCTGGGGAAGAAACAAACACACACCAAACAGTACTGCTACTTAGTTTCTAAGGCTGCACAGGGAAGGGAAAGACTGGGCTTTGGACAATCTAGAGGTAATTTATATCCGCCCCCAGGTGGAGCAACATGCGATTCTGGAGGCACGGGGGTAACTGAAAGTGAGTACATATAGTCTTTCTGGTTTCTGGAGATAACCCATCAATAAAAGCTGCTTCCTCTGGTAGCCTGTGGTTCTCATTGGGAGCTGTTAACAGA